CCTTTGTGTCTACACAAAGGTTGAATCATTTCCATTGCTTTTTGGAACCCTGTTGAATATCTGCTTATTAGGAACAAGCATCTTGAGGTGCTTTTATTTCTTGCCAGGGAGTGAATTTAATAACCTAGAGGGAAAAAAGTTTGTATTATTAGGTTTGGCTATAGTCAGCTAAATTTCTAGGGATAAGAACACTGTCTTCAGTTTACAATTAGTTAAAACTGTGTTGAATCCATGAATAAAAATACATAGTTGCTTAACTACACATGAAATCCTCTATTTACAGATGTATTAAACCCTAAAACCCAAAATACAAATTGTTCTCTGGTGCTTGGAGCATATGTTCAATAGAAACAGGGTTAATAAAAGATTCTCAAGTCCCAGACTTATCAATGTTTTTTTAACCAAGTTAAATGCTGGTAAAAATGCTATTTATTTGCAATAAAAATCAATAGCAAGCAAGTTTTACAGAGTAGAAATTCAAGAAGATCAGATAAGGGATGATTTTCTCTTTCACTTGGATATTATTATCTGAGAAGAACAAAATGGTACATCCCAGAGGTGCCGAGGTTAGGCGTCGGAGTCTGACAGACCCACATTCAAGTTCCGTCTCGGCTGACGGCTGCGTGGCCTTGGCAAGTTGGTTGCCCCCTGTACGCTTGGTGCCCCATCTGCAAGGTGGGGACTATGATGGTGCCCACCTGGTGGGTCTGTGCAGTGACGGGACAGGTCACGGCGCTCGTGCACGCTGGGTGCCCAGTGCACGGGGCGTCTTTGTTGCGCGCATGGACCTGCGGCTGCATCACCGTCCATGCTTCTGGGCTTCTTAAGGAGACCGCCTCTCACCTTGGGCTTTCCGGAACCTTCTCCCCGCACTCCTCTTCACGTGGAGAGTGGGTGACCTTGCCCTGCTCTCCCGGGGAGAGCGGTGGTCACTGGTGGGAACGCCCCTGCCACGCCCAGCAGCCTTTCTGCCTCTGCGCTTGCCTCCTCCGGTTGGAGCGAGTGACCCGTTCTGCCGAAGTCCAGTCCCGTGTGTGCTGCGGCCCCGTCTCTCTCCCTCTCTGAGTGACACTGTCTGCCCTGCTGCTTGCCGTCCCGCTGTTGGCACCGCTTTAGACCCCATATTTCCCAGCGGTCACCGTGCTCATTTTTGGCTTCCAGCTACCGTTTTTCTTAGGTTACCCCGCGTAGCTGGCCCGTCCTTCCTTCTCCTGTCTCTTCTGTGCCTACCGCGGGGGGTTCCCTTACCAAGGTCTCCATCACCCCCAGGCCCACCTCCCTCGGGCCCCTCTCTGCCCTTGCCCTCCACCTCAGCGACTCCGTGGGGCTTTTGTGATCCCAGCTGCAGTTAGCGAGCGCCCCTGTGTGCTCAGAGACACGCCAGTGAGCCGGGAAGGACAGAGACCCAAGTCCCATCCCTCTGGGGCCCCCTTGGAATGGGGGAGGCGAACAGGAAACCACCACAGTGAGTGTTGGGGTGCCCCGCAGGCGACGGTGCTGAGAAAAAGAGAGTGGGGTTGGGGGCAGTGCGTGCGCAGGCTGGCGGGTGGGCGAGGCGGGTGGAGGATGCGTGGGGCGCAGTGCTTGCGCGCAGTGGGTGGCGGGGTGGACGAGGTGAGGGCCTGGCCAGGTGGGTGCCTGCGTGTCCAGCCTGAGGGGCGGCCCACGCAGCAGCCTCTGGGAGCCCTGGGGCCTTCCGTGGGCTGCTTCCTGTGGCGTCCTGCGGGCTGGCCGCCCCTCGGTGGGCTCCGGTGCTGGCCTCTGCCTTCCCCAGGGCCACGGTGGGCTCCTAGTGGCCTTTCTTCCCTCTCCATCAACATCCTTGTCCCAGGAAGAGGCGTCCACTGCCTGCTACACGCCACCCAGCCGTGTTCATTTCCGTGTTCCAGTGTCACCCGTGTGCCTAGAACGTTCCTGGCACAGAAAAGCCACGCAGAAAACAGCTGCTGGGCCAACACCGAGACCCCAGGTCATTAGTGTTAATCAGAGTGATGAAGAGGTTGCCATTGGCAATTCGGAAGGGAATTCAGGGAGAGCAGCCGCAGTGCCCTGTCCCCAGAGCCTGGTGTCCAGAGCCAGAGTTCCGAGGGCCTCCTCATAGTTTTAAAACTCTTTATTTTATTTTTATTTTTTATTTTTGAGACAGAGTCTCACTGTGTTGCTCAGGCTGGAGTGCAGTGGCTTGATCTTGGCTCACTGCATCCTCTGCCTCCTAGGTGCAAGCAGTTCTCTTGCCTCAGACTCCTGAGTAGCTGGGATTTGTGCCACGACGCCCGGCCAGTTTTTTTTTTTTTTTTTTTTTTTTTTAGTAGAGATGGGGTTTCACCATATTGGCCAGGCTGGTCTCGAACTCCTGACCTCAGATGATCCGCCCACCTCTGCTTCCCAAAGTGCTGGGATTGCAGGTATGTGCCACCACGCCCAGCCCTGAAACTACTTTCATTTTAAAACGATGAGTTCCTAAGAACTAGACTCTGATCCCTGGAAACAACATGCCAACCTCTGGCATGCAGGACCTTTGCTTTCCAGGCAGGCATTTCCCAATTTTGTTAGATTCTCAAGGGAGCCCCTGCCCCTGCTAAAGTTAAGACTCCTGTGCTGGGACAGGCAGGCTCCTCTGATGTGGCTGCACGGGCGCACTCAGCAGCCTCGATACAATTTGAACTTCTTGCTGACATTTGAACACAGAGGACGGCACATACATCCCCACATTTCCCCACTTTTTTGGAAGTCTCGTGACTCCTGGCCTGCTGGTTTCCCGAGGACCGCTTCTGCTGGAGCGATGGCCACTTGGGGAGGGTCGGTGCTCTCCACTGGCCTGAGTTGCTGGGCCCATCACTGCTGCGTCGAAGCCTGAGACCACCCCACCCGGTCCCAAGGAGGACACAGGCTTTTCTGGTTTGGTTGAGACTTGCAGAGCCTAAAGAAAACTGCTGAGTTGTTTTTGCGAGTTACCTAATGGTGCTTTAGCTGCTGCATGCTTTTGTCCCATGGTGCGTTTGTTTGTAATTCACCACAGCTGTAATTGCAGCAGAGCCAGAGAGCTTTCTCCTTATTACATATCCTGAGAAGGAAGCCCTGGCAGCCCGACCTGAGAGAGGGTGATGTGGCTCACTCATGCAGGGATGCTGGGACATCAGGCTGGGAGTCAAGAGATGGAATTTTAGGCTTTCTCTGCCACCTTTTACCTTTGTAACTAGGGTTGATGTGTGAACCCTTTGGGCAGATTAATCATTAGTTGCCTCTTTAAACCAATCTTTTATTTATTTATCTTTATTTATTTATTTTTGAGACAAGGTCTCACTCTGTCACCCAGGCTGGAGTGGGTGCAGTGGCGCTATTTCGGCTCAGTGCAACCTCTACCTCTTGGGTTCAAGTGATTCTCATGCCTCAGCCTCCCAGGTAGCTTGGATTACAGGCGCCTGCCACCACGCCTGTCTCATTTTTTAATTTGTATTTTTAGTAGAGACAGGGTTTTGCTATGTTGGCAAGGCTGGTCTCGAACTCCTGACCTCAAATGATCCATCTGCCTCGGCCTCCCAAAGTACTGGCATTACAGGTGTCAGCCACCGCGCCTGGTCTTTAAACCAATCCTTTAAATCTTCTCCATTTTCAAAGTAGAGTGGGAAGAAACTGATTTTTCTATGAATAAAGATTGTGTAAGTCGTTCTTTCAAATGTGATTTGTGTTCACATTCAGAAATTTGTTAGTGACATATTTTCACTTATTTGCAAGTGCCTTTCCTTACAGTTTTTCTGCCACTCAACTCAGATGAGTTATTCTCAAGGATAAAGACCACTTAGATGAATATATTTTCAAATTCTTACTCTGAATGTGTTTAAGTAACCACCCTCTACCCCGTTTGGCAAAATGTTTCCCATTTTTCTGTGGTTTTTATTTTATTTTTTGTGGCTTTCAGAACCAGATCACTTCTTGGAAGGCATATTAGAAGTTTGCAGTTGAGACGATAAAATAAGTCACTTTTTCCTGGGAGGTGGTATTATGTCACACATCATTTGGTATCAAAATTTCCCCCGGCTGTGGCTGCAGAGTTGAAGGACATCAGCTGGCTGCGCTTGGGGTTGGTGGTCCGTTGTGAACTCTGCACCGTATAGTGTGTGTGCTTTATGTGCAAACGTTTTAACAAAGACAGGTTGCTGCGGGCAAGAAGGGTTTTAACTTCTGTTCGTGTTACTTCTGCTGAGTTGGAAGGAGCACATTTCACAGATGATGTCATTGGTGGAGGCCGAGCCTGCCAGCACCTTGTCTGCGTGTGCTTTGGCTGGACGATGGTCTACACTGGGCCCCTGTGCAGCCTCCTGCCGGGGAGCCTGTGTCCCACCTGGCTCTGCTCTGAGCCATTCATGTCGCCTCCAGTGGCAGCTGTAAAATGAAACTCATGGCCTTTGCTGTCTCTCTTGTCCTGGGTGGTGAGGATCAAATGAACCTTTATTAATGGACATGAAAATAACCTTGTAATTTCATACACTGAAATTACACTTTTCGTACGCTTTTCAATGTAACACATTGTAAAGCGCTGTAAAAATATCTCAGGAAAGGGCTGCCAATTTTTGTCACATCTCATGTGACAAAGGTAATTTTTTTTTTTTTTTTGGCTTGGAAAGGGAACGAAAATAAGATCATTTTTCCTGGTAGGAAGGTAAAAGATTTTAAAGAGAAGGTTTGTTACATGTGAAAAAAACGATTTGATCAAAGGCATAATTGGTTGAATTATGCATTCGACAAGGATGGAAATTACACGTTCAACAAAGATGTGAAGAGCGTGCAGCCTGGCAAGGCATCTCTGTCCTTAGCGTGCCCACCCCCAATACGGGAAGGGCAGGAGAGGCTGGCATGAGGCACCCGTGGTCCGTGCTGTGGGCACCTCCGGGAGGCAGCCTGGGACAGGCGGGTCCTGCTCCAGAGAGAGAAGGGGCTGCCGTCCGGCATGTCTGGGAGGCTGGGTCCTTCCTTCCCCAAGGGTTGTATCCACAGCCCCTCTCGATCCTCACAGCAGCCCTGTGAAGGAGCACTGTGCCATCCTGTGACAGGGCAGCCAGGTCTCATTGGCACTGGGTGCTGAGGGTGGTGGGTGGGCGCAGGCCTTGATGCCTGACTCTGACCTTGTTCTCCCCGGCGTGGTCTGCACCCTGTGAAGGGTGAGTGAACGCCCTCCTGGCCCAGTTCAGCCCCAGGTTGTGCCTGTTGTCCCCACATCGTTAATAATTATCCATAGCGTCCCCTTCACTCGCAGAAGCGTCCGAGCTTAGACAGCAGGTTCCACGGCCACTCCAACATGCGGTCTCAAACCCAGGGCCTGCAACTCCCGCCATGTGCCCCGTTCTGCTTGTCACCCGCCTCGCCCTGAGGAGCCTCCAGCTGCTTCAGGACTTGTCCCTGTGTCACACATCCAGGGCAGTTGTTCACTAGCATCCCCGCTACCCCTGAATCCATCTCCACGTGCGTGGGCTTGGACCTGCTTCTCTCGCCCACTTATCTGTGTATCTCTGAGTAGTGAGACTTCCACGTTAGCGCTGTGGGGAAGAGGCTGGGCTTGGCTCAGCTGCTGAGGGATCAGCCGACCCCAGGTCGCTGCGGCCCTTTCAGGAGGACGTTGGGGGGCAGGAGTGGCCGGCGGCCACCTGAGAATGGGAGTGGCACCCGAATATGTGGAATACACAGAAATTCGAGTCCGCCTGTGGCCGTCTCCACGGTCCTTTCTACCATGATTTCTCCATGTCCCCTGCAACAGCGACCCATCCCAGCCAGGAGAGGAGAACTCTGGGAGGTTGCCTGGCAGTTACAAGTGTGTTAAGTATTGTTGCTGCGTGCTTATCAGTTAGGCTCAGGCACAGCTACTAACTTCCAGGCATCTCGGCAGTGTCTGGCGTTTGGCAGTCAAGTTGTGTTTAGTTTTGACTTAAAGATTAAAAGGTTATAGAATACAGGAATAATCTACCTTTTGAAGGAAAACTTGCCAAGTTCGCCTGACCTTTGAAATGCCAAGAATCCCAGAGATGTTGAAGGAAGTGCCCAGAGGAAGATCTGGTCCACAGTGGGTATTCAGCACACTGATTTCTTTCCTATAAAAAATTATCTGTCAGGGCCGGGCGCGGTGGCTCATGCCTGTAATCGCAGCACTTTGGGAGGCCGAGGCGGGCGGATCACGAGGTCGGGAGATCGAGACCATCCTGGCTAACACGATGAAACCCCGTCTTTCCTAAAAATACAAAAAAATTAGCTGGGCGTGGTGGCGGGCGCCTGTAGTCCCAGCTACTCGGGAGGCTGAGGCAGGAGAATGGCGTGAACTGGGGAGGCGGAGCTTGCAGTGAGAGGAGATCGCGCCACTGCACTCCAGCCTGGGCGACAGAGCAGGCTGTCAACACATTTATAACCCCAGCAATGGACTGAGGTGTGAGTAGGTTCCGCGTCGCCCTTTTCCTCCCAGTGTTACCCCCGGCACTGTGCTTGTGTCTCGGCATCCTGTGGATGGGGCCTGCGGTTATCCAGCTGGTGGTTCATGAGCACACACATGCCTGAGGAGATGGATGGAGACAGGCGTTGCTAGTAGCAGTTCCTCCTCTTGTCACAGAGTGTGCAAAAACACTCTTAAGTACAGCCTGGTGCGATGGGTCAAGCCTGTAATCCCAGCACTTTGGGAGGCCGAGGCGGGTGGATCACCTGAGGTCAGGAGTTCGAGATCAGCCTGGCCAATGTGGAGAAATCCTGTCTCTACTACAAATACAAAAATTAGCTGGGCATCGTGGCGGGCACCTGTAATCCCACCTACTCGGGAGGCTGAGGCAGGAGAAGCGCTTGAACCCAGGAGGCAGAGGTTGCAGTGAGCCGAGATCGCACCTTTGCTCTCCAGCCTGGGCAACACAGTGAGATTCTGTCTCAAAAAAAAAAAAAAAAAGAAACCACTGTAAGTACAGACACCGTAGCAACCACACGGAGGCCCCCCGCCCCGCCCCCCGCGTGTTCCAGTGGGAAGCAGAGCCTCGGAAGGCGTGCACACGGGGGGTGCGTGATGGTGTCTCCCTCTGCCCTCAGATGGCCAGGCCTCGGGCCCGATGTGCCAGGGTGGGTTCTTGTGTTCCGCGGGCTTCTTGTCCCTTCTGTCTGCTGTGTTGTGCGTGCGTCTCTCTGGGTGGCCTTGGCCGGGCTTCTCTCTCTGTGAGACAGGCGCATCTCTCAGGGCTTTCTTCGTTCTGCTGATATCTATCCCCTCTCAGGACCACTCGGTTTCAAAAGCGGTAACTAAACTTGTCTAACACGTGTGCATGAGAGGAAGGCGGCCAGAGGCATGGGTCTGAGGGCTTTGCTTGAAGAGCGGGCGGTGTGCGTGTCTCGCAGCGCCCCCACCTCGGTGTCTCAGGGCCTTGCTGTCTTCCGCCTTTTTCCCAGCGTCTCACCAGCAAAGTGAGTTTATGAGAATCATGTTAACACACAGGCTTGATGATTGAGAAAGCAGATGCTGAGAATGTGACTATGGAATGAATAATTTTCATTATGAAAAACTGATACATTGTTTACGACATGATTCTCTGAGATGCTTGTTGCTGAGATTACAAACTTAAATGGTTTTATTGTTATGTAAGCACCTAGCATCTTAGTGTGGAGCTGAACAGGTACTGCCTGTGTTTCAGAGAGCTCAGCCGCTGTTACAGAATACTGCAGGCTGCATGGTTTACGCAATAGAAATTTATTTCTTGTAGCTCTTGAGGCTGGAAATCAGATCAGGGTGTCTGCATGGTGAGGTCTGGTGAGGGGCCCTCCTGGGGGGCAGGAGGCTGTGTCCTCCCAGAGGCGGGGAGAGAACTCTCTCTCTTCCTCCTCGTAACCACACACCAATCCTGTCTGATTAGGACACAGACCTCATGATCTCATCTAATCGTAAGTACCTCGTAAAGGCCCAATCTTCAGGTGCAGCTGCCTAACACCGCTCTCCTTTCCGCAGTGTGCAGGAGAAGAGAATTGGGTGGACAGCAGGACCATCTACGTGGGACACAGGGAGCCACCTCCGGGCGCAGAGGCCTACATCCCACAGAGATACCCAGACAACAGGATCGTCTCGTCCAAGGTAACTTGGCTTGGGTCTGAGTGTCCATAATGCAATGATGGATGTTTGTTTTTCTTTTATGCAGTACACATTTTGGAACTTTATACCCAAGAATTTATTTGAACAATTCAGAAGAGTAGCCAACTTTTATTTCCTTATCATATTTCTGGTGCAGGTAAGGCCGGTCATTGTTTTCCATCTCATCACGAAGATGATTTTACAATTCTCTCTTTCTGCAGTTGATTATTGATACACCCACAAGTCCAGTGACAAGCGGACTTCCACTCTTCTTTGTCATTACTGTGACGGCTATCAAACAGGTAAGCATTTTACAGACGAAAAAGAAGCAATCTCCTCTCTCCCTTCTTTCCTTCCTTTTTTTAGGGTTATGAAGACTGGCTTCGACATAAAGCAGACAATGCCATGAACCAGTGTCCTGTTCATTTCATTCAGCACGGCAAGCTCGTTCGGAAACAAAGTCGAAAGCTGCGAGTAAGTGACACCCGACACATTTACGCTGGTGACCATTGACCATCCTTTCTGCTTTGTCCTGTAGGTTGGGGACATTGTCATGGTTAAGGAGGACGAGACCTTTCCCTGCGACTTGATCTTCCTTTCCAGCAACCGGGGAGATGGGACGTGCCACGTCACCACCGCCAGCTTGGATGGAGAATCCAGCCATAAAGTAAGGGGCCTTTTCATTAGACTCCAGGGCAGGCGGTGAGCTCACATGTCTTGTGCATTTGTAGACGCATTACGCGGTCCAGGACACCAAAGGCTTCCACACAGAGGAGGATATCGGCGGACTTCACGCCACCATCGAGTGTGAGCAGCCCCAGCCCGACCTCTACAAGTAAGCGGGAGCTTTGGGTTCTTTAGAAACGGTCCGGTCAGTAACGTGGCTTTTCTGTCGCCAGGTTCGTGGGTCGCATCAACGTTTACAGTGACCTGAATGACCCCGTGGTGAGGTGAGTGCCTCTGCGGATGCCTTGGCCACGGTCCGCATCATTTCTGATCATCGTATCTTTACAGGCCCTTAGGATCGGAAAACCTGCTGCTTAGAGGAGCTACACTGAAGAACACTGAGAAAATCTTTGGTAAATATTTAATTAATTATTAACCATTGCCCCTGGTCATCACCCTTGCTCTTCCTCTCTGTAGGTGTGGCTATTTACACGGGAATGGAAACCAAGATGGCATTAAATTATCAATCAAAATCTCAGAAGCGATCTGCCGTGGAAAAGTAAGGCTGGATGCGCGTGAGAACCTGCAACTGACCAGTGATCACCTCTGTCCTTTTGTTTTAGATCGATGAATGCGTTCCTCATTGTGTATCTCTGCATTCTGATCAGCAAAGCCCTGATAAACACTGTGCTGAAATACATGTGGCAGAGTGAGCCCTTTCGGGATGAGCCGTGGTATAATCAGAAAACGGAGTCGGAAAGGCAGAGGAATCTGGTATGGAGAATCACTGCCCTTGTATGATCCGAGAGGTGCTGACCCGCACCTTCTGCTCTTGCAGTTCCTCAAGGCATTCACGGACTTCCTGGCCTTCATGGTCCTCTTTAACTACATCATCCCTGTGTCCATGTACGTCACGGTCGAGATGCAGAAGTTCCTCGGCTCTTACTTCATCACCTGGGACGAAGACATGTTTGACGAGGAGACTGGCGAGGGGCCTCTGGTGAACACGTCGGACCTCAATGAAGAGCTGGGACAGGTTGGTGTCTCCTGAGTCATCTGCTGTGATTTGAGCGCCCTGACTTGCTGTGCCCTGCCCGCAGGTGGAGTACATCTTCACAGACAAGACCGGCACCCTCACGGAAAACAACATGGAGTTCAAGGAGTGCTGCATCGAAGGCCATGTCTACGTGCCCCACGTCATCTGCAACGGGCAGGTCCTCCCAGAGTCGTCAGGAATCGACATGATTGACTCGTCCCCCAGCGTCAACGGGAGGGTAGGTGGCAGCCCCCACGCCGTCCAAGTGTGATTTGGGGGTTCTGGGAACTGCTTTTTTATAGGAGCGCGAGGAGCTGTTTTTCCGGGCCCTCTGTCTCTGCCACACCGTCCAGGTGAAAGACGATGACAGCGTAGACGGCCCCAGGAAATCGCCGGACGGGGGGAAATCCTGTGTGTACATCTCATCCTCGCCCGACGAGGTGGCGCTGGTCGAAGGTGTCCAGAGGTACGTCGCGGGCCAAGGGTCTGCCTGGGTTTGATTCACCCCGAGGTTTCCCTTCTCATTGCAGACTTGGCTTTACCTACCTAAGGCTGAAGGACAATTACATGGAGATATTAAACAGGGAGAACCACATCGAAAGGTATGTGCAGACCTCACCCTCAGATGTGAAAGGGACGGTGTGACCTTCTGCATTTCTCTTTCAGGTTTGAATTGCTGGAAATTTTGAGTTTTGACTCAGTCAGAAGGAGAATGAGTGTAATTGTAAAATCTGCTACAGGTAAAATTTCTTTTTCTTTTGATTTATTAAGTTGATTAAACTCCTCATTTTTCTCATTTTGTAGGAGAAATTTATCTGTTTTGCAAAGGAGCAGATTCTTCGATATTCCCCCGAGTGATAGAAGGCAAAGTTGACCAGATCCGAGCCAGAGTGGAGCGTAACGCAGTGGTGAGAGCCGGGCTGGGGAGGGCCTCGTGGCGATTCGTGCTAAACGCTGCATTGTGTTCTGCAGGAGGGGCTCCGAACTTTGTGTGTTGCTTATAAAAGGCTGATCCAAGAAGAATATGAAGGCATTTGTAAGCTGCTGCAGGCTGCCAAAGTGGCCCTTCAAGATCGAGAGAAAAAGTTAGCAGAAGCCTATGAGCAAATAGAGAAAGATCTTACTCTGCTTGGTGCTACAGCTGTTGAGGACCGGTAAAGTAAACGCATGCATCCCGTCCTGAGAGCTCTATGCTGTGTTTGGTTTTGCCTCCCTCAGGCTGCAGGAGAAAGCTGCAGACACCATCGAGGCCCTGCAGAAGGCCGGGATCAAAGTCTGGGTTCTCACGGGAGACAAGATGGAGACGGCCGCGGCCACGTGCTACGCCTGCAAGCTCTTCCGCAGGAACACGCAGCTGCTGGAGCTGACCACCAAGAGGATCGAGGAGCAGAGCCTGCACGACGTCCTGTTCGAGCTGAGCAAGACGGTCCTGCGCCACAGCGGGAGCCTGACCAGAGACAACCTGTCCGGGTAGGCAGCGCGTCCCCGCCCCCACCCCCACAGAGCAATCTTTCTGACTCACGTACTCTAACAGACTTTCAGCAGATATGCAGGACTACGGTTTAATTATCGACGGAGCTGCACTGTCTCTGATAATGAAGCCTCGAGAAGACGGGAGTTCCGGCAACTACAGGGAGCTCTTCCTGGAAATCTGCCGGAGCTGCAGCGCGGTGCTCTGCTGCCGCATGGCGCCCTTGCAGAAGGCTCAGGTGCTGCCCGCCCGTCCTCGATAGCTGGTGGTGAAGATAAATTCCGCATTTCTTTCTTTTGCAGATTGTTAAATTAATCAAATTTTCAAAAGAGCACCCAATCACGTTAGCAATTGGCGATGGTGCAAATGATGTCAGCATGATTCTGGAAGCGCACGTGGGCATAGGTGAGCTTCGTCCTTGCTGCTGGCACATCCTGATTTCTTCAGCTCCTTCACCTCCGTCTTCTAGGTGTCATCGGCAAGGAAGGCCGCCAGGCTGCCAGGAACAGCGACTATGCAATCCCAAAGTTTAAGCATTTGAAGAAGATGCTGCTTGTTCACGGGCATTTTTATTACATTAGGATCTCTGAGCTCGTGCAGTACTTCTTCTATAAGGTAGGAGGGTCGCCGCTCCCCCTCACGGTGTTCACCGAACTAACAGTTATGCCTTGCCTTTCAGAACGTCTGCTTCATCTTCCCTCAGTTTTTATACCAGTTCTTCTGTGGGTTTTCACAACAGGTCAGTCCTAGGGTCTTCAGGGACAGGCTGTCAGGTGCCACTTCTTGTGACTTTCCTCTTACAGACTTTGTACGACACCGCGTATCTGACCCTCTACAACATCAGCTTCACCTCCCTCCCCATCCTCCTGTACAGCCTCATGGAGCAGCATGTTGGCATTGACGTGCTCAAGAGAGACCCGACCCTGTACAGGTACCATCCTCCAAACAGCCTCTCCTGAGAGCGGACACACGCTGTGCACCTTTCTCCTCACCAGGGACGTCGCCAAGAATGCCCTGCTGCGCTGGCGCGTGTTCATCTACTGGACGCTCCTGGGACTGTTTGACGCACTGGTGTTCTTCTTTGGTGCTTATTTCGTGTTTGAAAATACAACTGTGACAAGCAACGGGCAGGTCAGTACAGAGCTCGATTGCGCTGACTTAGCACGAGATGACTTGGACTATTTTCCCCAAACAGATATTTGGAAACTGGACGTTTGGAACGCTGGTATTCACCGTGATGGTGTTCACAGTTACACTAAAGGTAAGTGGTCTCGCGCTCACGTTCCTCCCCCAACCGTTAACTGCCCTTTTTTTTTTCCTTTTAGCTTGCATTGGACACACACTACTGGACTTGGATCAACCATTTTGTCATCTGGGGGTCGCTGCTGTTCTACGTTGTCTTTTCGCTTCTCTGGGGAGGAGTGATCTGGTAAATATCTGATAAGTAGCTGATAATCTGATCTCACCAGCGGCTTCTCTTCCCTGCCCCTCAGGCCGTTCCTCAACTACCAGAGGATGTACTACGTGTTCATCCAGATGCTGTCCAGCGGGCCCGCCTGGCTGGCCATCGTGCTGCTGGTGACCATCAGCCTCCTTCCCGACGTCCTCAAGAAAGTCCTGTGCCGGCAGCTGTGGCCAACAGCAACAGAGAGAGTCCAGGTACGGAGTGTCCCCAGCCGGGGCGGGGGTGCCCTGAGACTGACCATGTGTCTCGTTCTCTCAGCAGAATGGGTGCGCACAGCCTCGGGACCGCGACTCAGAATTCACCCCTCTTGCCTCTCTGCAGAGCCCAGGCTACCAGAGCACCTGTCCCTCGGCCGCCTGGTACAGCTCCCACTCTCAGCAGGTGACACTCGCGGCCTGGAAGGAGAAGGTGTCCACGGAGCCCCCACCCATCCTCGGCGGTTCCCATCACCACTGCAGTTCCATCCCAAGTCACAGCTGCCCTAGGTCCCGTGTGGGAATGCTCGTGTGATGGATGGTCCTAAGCCTGTGGAGACTGTGCACGTGCCTCTTCCTGGCCCCCAGCAGGCAAGGAGGGGGGTCACAGGCCTTGCCCTCGAGCATGGCACCCTGGCCGCCTGGACCCAGCACTGTGGTTGTTGAGCCACACCAGTGGCCTCTGGGCATTCGGCTCAACGCAGGAGGGACATTCTGCTGGCCCACCCTGCGCGCTGTCATGCAGAGGCCATTCCCCCAGGCCTGTGTCTTCACCCACCTGCCATCATTGGCCTTTGCTGTCACTGGGAGAGAAGAGCCGTCCAGGGACCCATGGTGGCCCACATGTGGATGCCACATGCTGCTGTTTCCTGCTTGCCCGGCCACCACCCATGCCCTCCATAGGGTGAGGTGGAGCCATGGTGGTGCGTCCTTTACTCAACAACCCTCCAATCCGGATGCTGTGGGAAGGGCCGGGTCACTCGGATACCATCATCCCTGCGGATGCACCGCCGTACCCTGCTCATCTGGGAGTGGTTTCCCTGCGGTTACGTCCAAGCCCGCCTGCCCTGTGTGTTGGGGCTGGCTGAGTTTCGGTCTCCCCATCACCGGCCGCCTCGTGGAGAAGGCAGTGCCACGTGGGAGGACAAGGCCACGCCGGCAGCTTCCAGCCCTGCCGCAGAAGTGCCAGGATGTCCATCAGCCACTCGCCAGGGCACGGAGCCGTCAGTCCACTGTTACGGGAGAATGTTGATTTCGCGGGTGCGAGGGCCGGGAGACAGATACTTGGCTGTGATGAGCAGACATCCTCTGTCCCCGTGGAGGGGTCAACACCAAGGTGGTGTTCGTGCACCAGAACCTGTCTCGGGCTGACGGGGGTGGCACACAGGACACGGGTGGATCCCAACAGGCAGCACCGCACCTCTGCCCGCCTCCCGCACTGCAGCTCCGCCCGCCGGGCTCTGCGTCCCCACGTCCCCTCGTCCCATCCCCACGTCCCCTCATCCCGTCACCTCGTCCCCACATCCCCTTGCCCCGTCACCTCGTCCTCATGTCCCCTTGTCCTGTCACCTCGTCCCCACGTCCCCTCGTCTCCTCATCCCCACGTCCTCTCGTCCCCTTGTCCCGTCCCCACATACCCTCGTCCCCATGTCCCCACGCAGGGCTCTCCTTCGTCTTAGGATCTGTCCAGCGCTGCTCTGGGTGGGTTAGCAACCCCAGGGCTGCTGTGATAGGAAGTCCCTGTTGTTCTCCGTACTGGCATTTCTATTTCTAGAAATAATATTTGACATAGCCTTAATGGTCCTTAAAGAAGACATTTCAGTGTGAGATTCAGACTTCAGACGCTGAAACTGCTGCCTTTCAGGAAAGCACCACCAACGCTGGAGGAGGAGCCGGCCCTCACGCCCGCCCCGCGCCACGCTGTGGAACGGGGCTCCGGCAAGTGAAACCCAGAGGGTGTTTCCGAGGTGCTCGACAGTAGGTATTTTTGGAAGCTCAGATTTCACCATTTGATTGTATAATCTTTTACCTATAAAATATTTATTTGAAGTAGAGGGTAAATCAGCGGTAAGAACAGTGAACACAGTGGTTGGGATAAAATAAGGTGACAAACATCACACCAAAGATGAGGGTAGCGAGCAACTGGCTTGAGCAGACAGAACGGGGAAGACTCCACTCTGTCCCGAGGGGCCAGCCGCAGGCGTCCCCAGGGCCACCCTGCCCTGAGGTCCTTGTGTGGCCGCCCTGGCTTGGCAGCCCTGCCCACGCTGCCCCCGCAAACAATGGTGTGTGCGTTTTTACAGCCCTTTTTAGGAACCCAATATGGGCATAAATGTAACACCTGTAGCGGGGGCAGATTCTCTGTATGTTCAGTTAACAAATTATTTGTAATGTATTTTTTTAGAAATCTTAAAATTGCCTTTGCACTGAAGTATTTTCATAGCTGTTTATATCTCTTTTATTCATTTATTTAACATACTGTCTAATTTTAAAAATAGGTTTTTAAAGCTTTCATTTTTAAGTTTATGAAATTTTGGCCACTTTACATTTAGATTCTGGTGAGAGTTTTGACTGAATGTTCCAATCTCTGATGAATGCGAATTTTCAGATTTGATTTTATTCTCTACACACACCTCTTCTTTTCTTGGTATTTCTGGTGGCAGTGATTAGTTGAACAGCACATTTAAGGCACGATAATTTGCTACACTTTTTCTTTACAATTTGTTGCAATTTCATCTGCTTTCTATGTTTCATTGTTAATTGCCATCCTTCAGCCTTAAAAATAGAAGATTCTCACGTGAAGGTTTAGTAAGTTGGGTCCCAGCTCTGCCTGTGTGGAGATAGTCACCATGTACCTCTGACAACAAGTTTTAGTGTGAAAGTCACTAAACTTTTACACACTCCCAAACGTCTTTTTAAAAATTGCTTGGGAAATTATTAAATGAATGTGCCTGATGATTTGAAATAGACAAGGGGCACGAGATAAAAAAGAAAAGGATGAGAAGATCCTCAGTGAATGACGTTGCAGGGTCTTCATGCAATTTTCCACCTCGCAGTAGTTAGTATTTACTTGCCTTAAACTAACTTTGAAGCAAGTAATGTCAACTTTGAGCACTTTGTTGAGTTTTGAAAAATCTTATTTGTTGCTGCACAGGTTAATAAATTATCAATTTGTAATTCAGCATGTTGGTCAGAGACACGGTCACTGATTCACACCCAGTCCCTGCCACAGACCGTCTCAGACACGCACAGTGGGCCTGCTGCATGATTCACACCCAGTCCCTGCCACAGACCGTCTCAGACACGCACAGTGGGCCTGCTGCATGATTCACACCCAGTCCCTGCCACAGACCGTCTCAGACACGCACAGTGGGCCTGCTGCATGCGTGTTACCTGGCTTTTGGCTCCACGCTCACTCATAGCCATGTCCACATGGGGGCTTGCACACAGGATCACTCACATATGTACATGTACCCACCACAAACGTGCAAGCTCCTGCACACATGCATGCACACAAACGTGTACACAAGTGTGAGCTCCTACACGCATACACACACACACGTGTACATGCACCAAAGCATGTGTGACCTACAGACATGCAGAACATGCACGTGTACACATACCACAGACACGCGTGTGCATGCTCCTACACAATACATATGCACATATCATGAACAGCGTAAGTTCCTACACACGGACGTGTGATACACACATGCATGTACAGGTAAGCACACATGTACAAGCTCCTACAGGCTTGCTCTCACACACGTGTATGCACAGCAGAGAGACGTATGAGCTTCTACTGCACACATGCACACACACACGCACACGTACATTCACTACAAACGTGCAGCCTCCTGCACACGTGCACATTCATGTGTACACCACAAATGAGTTCCCAGACGTGTAAACACACGTGCACACATCGTACACATGTGAGCTCCCACACGTACACACAGATGCACATGGACACACCCCAAACACGCACAGGCTCCTACACACATGCACACACGTGTACACCACAAACGAGCTCCCAGACATGTAAACACACGTCTCCCACACGTGAGCTCCCACACGTACACATGCACATGTACGCACCACAAACACATGCGCAGGCTCCTGCAGGCGTGAATACACACATGCACACACATATACACACATGTGCCACAAACAAGTGCACACTGTCCTGGTGTCCTGCACTGCATCCTGCCTCCTTGCTGAGGGGCCCCTGTGAGAGGCCTCTGGATGGGCATGGGAAGATGGGCTCCCTGGCCCCCAGCCCATGCCTCCCTGGGATGAAGAGTCCCCCTCCTGGCAGAATGTCTGGGCTTTGCAGAGCAGGCCCCGGGGGTGAAGTCGCAGCTTCACTTACACCAGCTGCTCTGTGAGCAAGGCTTGGTGCCCTGGACAAGGCCCTTCCCCTTTAGGGAGGTCCAGCCTCGCAAGCTGAAACCTCCCCTCGGCTCAGCCCTATACCAGGCGGCCACAGCAGGACTGGCCACACCCACGCCGCACCTCATCCGTGCACGCGTCGGAGCACGGCCAGCCTTCCGCCACGAGCCAGCTGGGAAGGGCCGCGGCCGCCTAAAGCCCCAGTCAACCCAGCCTGTGTCTGAGCAGACAGGGCGAACAAGCAGGCCACACCGTCTCGAGGGAGGAGGCCAGATGCGGCCAGCGTCTCCAACAGGGTGACCATCCGCTCGGCTTGCTGAGCGTTTAAACAAATGTTTAGACAGGCTGTGGGGACTCCCCTGAGTTGAGCCTTGGCCAGGGGTCCGGTGCTGTCGCGGGAAACCTCCAGCCTTGTTCTTCAAACCACTCAGCTCATGTGTTTTGCACTGACTAGTACTGAATAATACAACCACTCTTATTTAATGTTAGTATTATTTATTTGACAACTCAGTGTCTAACAGCTTGATATGCAGGTCCTTGCATCCTACATTTCTTTAGGAAGTTACCCATTTGTAACTTTAAAAACAGGAAAAATATCAGTTGGCAAATGCAATCTTTTTTTTTTTTAAGCTAAAGGTGGGTGAACTGGAATGAAAATCTTTCTGATGTTGTGTCTATAAGCAGCCTTGATGGGATATGTTAGAAGTGTCATGAAAGTGTGATTCTACTTTTGCAGAAAAATCTAAAGATCAATTTATATAGCTTTATTTTTTACTTTATCAAAGTATACAGAATTTTAATATGCATATATTGTGTCTGACTTAAAATTATAATGTCTGCGTCACCATTTAAAATGTCTGTTCATTATGTAATGTAATAAAAGAAGGTCTTCAAAAATGTATTTAACATGAATGGTATCCATAGTTGTCATCATCATAAATACTGGAGTTTATTTTTAAATTATTAAACATAGTAGGTGCATTAACATAAATCAGTCTCCACACAGTAACATTTAACTGATAATTCATTAATCAGCTTTGAAAAATTAAATTGTTAATTAAACCAATCTAACATTTCAGTAAAGTTTATTTTGTATGCTTCTGTTTTTAACTTTTATTTCTGTAGATAAACTGACTGGATAATATTATATTGGACTTTTCTCTAGATTATCTAAGCAGGAGACCTGAATCTGCTTGCAATAAAGAATAAAAGTCTGCTTCAGTTTCTTTATAAAGAAACTCACACAAGTGGTGTGTACATTTTCTGCTCTGAGAAACTG